TTATTGAAAATGAAAGTACACTCCACAGTGTGGGAGCGAGCATGAGCATAGGGGCTCAAAGGCCCTGTTACATTTTGTGAGTTTAAATACCCTCTACTTGGGGTACACCCTATGTAAATGAAGAGGATGAAGTAAAGTTACAGTTACAAAGTTATTAATGGCGGGCATACGCCCTATGGAGAGGATATTTCCCGTTATAACTGAAGTGTGAATTGGCCTTATGTTCCCTGTCTCTAGACCCTATTCTCCTGCTTCCTGTGAAAGCAGAGGGTTTTGTTTGTTTTTTGCTTTTTGTTTTTTGAGACGGAGTCTTGCTCTGTTGCCCAGGCTGGAGTGCAGTGGTGCACTCGGCTCACTGCAACTTCCGCCTTCCCGGGTTCAAGCGATTCTCCTGGCTCAGCCTCCGGAGTAGCTAGGACTACAGGCGCGTGTCACCATGTCCCAGCTAATCTTTCTTTATTTTTAGTAGAGACGTGTTAGCCAGGTTTCACCGTGTTACCGTGTTACCGTATTCCAGCCGGGCTCCGCCCCTGGATTCGGTGGACAGACCAGCTTTACCTCCAGAGACTCCCCCTGTCTTCCCTGCACCGGCTGACTATACCTACACACTTCGGTGGCACAATCTTTGTTTAGATATGCTGATGCCTTCCTTCGCTGGGAACGGTCCAGTCCTGCCCGCCTGGCGCTCAGCTCTGCGGATCTCAGGGGATGGAGTGGCAATCTCATTGCTCCCGCCTCTCCTGACCCCTCTCGCCTTCTCCTCGAGACCCGGGTTAAGTGGGCAGAGGGCTCCGAGGGTCCTCTCCCGCCGTGGGATTGCACAGAGGGCTGGGTCCGCAGGCTGGCTAAAAGGACCTAGCCCAGGATTGCGAGGCAGCGCCCTCCCTGCAGCTGGACAGACTCGGGCGCCCGGCCCAAAGCCCGGCAGGGGCGTGTCCGCGCGCTCACCTGCTATTGGCCAGGTGGGGCTGTCGGCTGCCAGCAGTGCTTATGCTTTAAGTGCGGAGCGGGTGGCTGCGGAGCCAGGCGCGGCGCAGGATGGTGGACAGCGTGTACCGGACCCGCTCCCTGGGGGTGGCGGCCGAAGGGCTCCCGGACCAGTACGCGGACGGGGAGGCGGCGCGCGTGTGGCAGCTGTATATCGGAGACACCCGCAGCCGCACCGCCGAGTACAAGGCATGGCTGCTTGGGCTGCTGCGCCAGCACGGCTGCCAGCGGGTGCTCGACGTAGCCTGTGGCACTGGGTGAGCCCAGGCCGGGGCCGGGGGCGTTGCATTCTCTCTGCCTCTCCTCGCTGGCCGTACTCAGGGTGGACTCCATTATGCTGGTGGAAGAGGGCTTCAGTGTGACGAGTGTGGATGCCAGTGACAAGATGCTGAAGTATGCACTTAAGGAGCGCTGGAACCGGCGGCACGAGCCCGCCTTCGACAAGTGGGGTATGCAGGTCTAGCCAGGCTCCCCCAGCCCACCCTGATTCCTCTTTCTCTTCCTGACCCCTAGTCATCGAAGAAGCCAACTGGATGACTCTGGACAAAGATGTGCCCCAGTCAGCAGAGGGTGGCTTTGATGCTGTCATCTGCCTTGGAAACAGTTTCGCTCACTTGCCAGACTGCAAAGGTAAGAGAGGGTGTGGCCTTGGGCATGGCCCCATGGAGTCTTTCTGCCCGTGCCTGGAGCTCAGGGGACCAGAGTGAGCACCGGCTGGCGCTGAAAAACATTGCGAGCATGGTGCGGGCAGGGGGCCTACTGGTCATTGATCATCGCAACTACGACCACATCCTCAGTACAGGCTGTGCACCCCCAGGGAAGAACATCTACTATAAGGTGGGGCCCTCTGGGGTGGGGGTGGGGGTGGGGAGGCTAATGCCGGCTGCCCCACCACCTACAGAGTGACTTGACCAAGGACGTCACAACATCAGTGCTGATAGTGAACAACAAGGCCCACATGGTGACCCTGGACTATACGGTGCAGGTGCCGGGGGCTGGCCAGGATGGCTCTCCTGGCTTGAGGTACCACTTGGCTTAGTGGGGGTGAGGCGGTAAGTCCTCATGGTTGCTGGGGCCTCTGTTACAGTAAGTTCCGGCTCTCCTACTACCCACACTGTCTGGCATCCTTCACGGAGCTGCTCCAAGCAGCCTTCGGAGGTAAGTGCCAGCACAGCGTCCTGGGCGACTTCAAGCCTTACAAGCCAGGCCAAACCTACATTCCCTGCTACTTCATCCACGTGCTCAAGAGGACAGACTGAGTGTGGCCTCAGCTCCCACAAGCCTCTGCCCAGGCACTGCTAGGCTCTGTCTGGAAGATGGGGACCAGCAGCCCCACACCAGGGCCAGCCTCTAGAGCAGACTACAGCTGGGGTGCAGGGATGTGGGTTCCACAGACGGAAGGGTAAACAATATAGTCTTTTTCAGTTCCTGCATGCATTGTGTTTATTTATGTCAGAAGGATCAG